AAAAATAAGAAAAAAAAAAAAAAGAAATTTAAAAAGATACAGACCAAGCACTTAGAAAAATAATTCAAAGTTCTTCTTTCCTAATCTATTAAAGTTCAATACGTAATTTCTTTGCTTAAACCGATCATAATGATTTGCTTCTGTTATACAATAATGACTACCATTTACCGAAAACTAGCTCTTTGCTAGCTACACATCCACAGAGATCAGGTTCAGGGAGGTCATCTAATTGGTCCAAGACACACAATAAGGAGTGAGTGTGTTGGTGGGGGGGGGGGGGGTCGTCATTTCTAGGAATCCTACAATTGGAAATCAAGTCTTTTAGGCTCCAAACACCTTGTGCTTTCCCCAATCCCCAAGCTGCTTATCTTGCTACTTTTTGGGATATGTCAACATTTTTCTTAAAACAAACAAACGAAACTTCTCAATCTGAAAAGTATTGTTTGGTGTTTTCTGGGTTCAGAAAATGTAAGAAGCCTGAGGCATTGCGGAATGAAATTTTCGTTGAGTGTTTACTGTTGATCCACATCTGATACTTTTGAAGGGTTTTTACCCCCTGCAAGAGAGACTAAAAGAGCATTCAGAATTAGTCTAGACGCAGTGTACTGTAACTACTTGGCCGGCCACCTGTAACAGAGGGGAGGAGGGTCTGCACTTAGTTGCGGCAGTTATCCGGAGAATACGGCCTTCCAGCCCCTCTGCCACCAGACTCCCCACGCCCCAGGTACGCGCCCCGCGGAGAGACCCAGCGCGTGCTCGTGCGCAGGCGCAGGGCGACTGTCACCCGGAGTCTGTGGTTTGTCGCCCGGCGCTCTGGTGTCTCGATGTAGTTCCCCTGGCTTCTCCTTATCCGCCTCGGGCAGGGGGGTCGCCACTGCCCCTTCTCCAGGCTCTCTCCAACCCCTGCCCAGGCTAAGCCCGGCGCGGCCCTACTCTCTGACCCCGCGTTGCACAATGCCCGAGCAAAGTCTCCAGGGGTGTGAACCCCGGCGTCCCTGCCCCTGGGCGGGGACAGGCGGCGGCCAAGCGGGGAGTCGAGGCGGCGAGCGCGCAGCTGGCCTAGTCTGCGGTCCCCAACTCCTGGAGTCCCCTGGGAGCTGCCGCTGCAGGCCCCCGAGCCGCTAGGCCCCGCCGCCAGGCCACCGCTGCTGCGGCAGCCATGGCGGAAGTTCATAGACGTCAGCATGCTCGGGTTAAAGGAGAAGCCCCCGCGAAATCCTCCACACTCCGAGATGAGGAGGAGCTGGGGATGGCGTCGGCCGAAACGCTGACCGTGTTTCTGAAGCTGCTGGCCGCCGGCTTTTACGGCGTGAGCTCCTTCCTGATCGTGGTGGTGAATAAGAGCGTGCTCACCAATTACAGGTAGGGCCGAGGCGGCGGCGGCCCAGGCCGCGTGATCTTGTTTTTTTCTTTGCCCTTTTTGTAGATTTCCCTCCTCACTATGTGTTGGACTTGGCCAGGTTAGTTGGAATCCTCACCATTACGTGGTTTAAGAACAGTGAATCTGTGTTCTCTTGTTTACAGATGGTGGCCACAGTGGCAGTTCTCTGGGTGGGAAAGGCGCTCAGAGTAGTCAAGTTTCCTGACCTTGACAGAAATGTACCTCGAAAGGTAAAAGAAGAAAAGCGATACTTTATTTTGTGTGAGTTTTGTTATCCCTTTTTAAATTTTCTAGACGTTTCCACTACCTCTACTATATTTTGGGAACCAAATCACGGGACTGTTCAGCACAAAGAAACTGAAGTATGGATAACTTTATTTTACTAGTGAGGTTACTATTTTACCTAATTATCTTTTTTTTTTCCAGCTTGCCAATGTTTACAGTTCTGAGAAGGTTCTCCATCCTGTTTACAATGTTTGCTGAAGGAGTTTTACTCAAGTGAGCTAAGTTTCTAATATATCTGTTCTTTAATGTGTGTATTTTAAAATTTTTTGTTTTGTAGGAAGACTTTTTCTTGGGGTATTAAAATGACTGTATTTGCAATGATTATTGGAGCCTTTGTAGCTGCCAGGTAAGATGTGGGCCTATGACTAGCACATTATAGTTGTTCTTAAAGTGTTGCTTATGTTTTGCAGCTCTGACTTGGCATTTGATCTGGAAGGATATGCTTTTATTCTGATAAACGATGTCCTAACAGCAGCAAATGGTGCATACGTAAAACAAAAATTAGATTCAAAAGTAAGTAGCAATCTAAAGCTTTAACAGTTGTGCAGATGAAACACCTAATTATTTACTGTCCTAGGAGCTGGGAAAATATGGACTGCTCTATTACAATGCACTGTTCATGATTCTGCCCACCCTGGCCATTGCGTATTTCACAGGAGATGCACAAAAGGTAGGACTTTCTAATTACGGTTTAATGGCTTATCTAAAATTTAATGCTTTCTTGTGTGTTGCAGGCTGTGGAGTTTGAAGGCTGGGCTGACACCCTCTTTCTTCTGCAGTTCACCCTCTCCTGTGTGATGGGGTAAGCCTTTGTTACCTTGTTAGCAGATAGTTAACTGGATTTTATACCTCTTTCTTCATTCTAGGTTTATCTTAATGTACGCCACAGTACTCTGCACGCAGTATAATTCTGCTCTTACAACTACAATAGTTGGCTGTATTAAGGTAAGTAGAAAAATACTGTTAGCTTTTGGTACATATAACAGTATATTACTATTTTTATTTTTAGAATATATTAATAACTTATATTGGAATGGTCTTTGGTGGAGATTATATTTTCACGTGGACAAACTTCATTGGTTTAAATATCAGGTAAGTAAAAATATTTAATTAAATTGCAAAATTAACTTTGTCTTTTTTTTCTGGTGTCTCCCAGCTGTATCTGCCACAGAGGTCTCTGTGAGTTAAGAGTTGGTAGTGCCACTTTGGGAGGCTGAGGCGGGCAGATCACAAGGTCAAGAGATCAAGACCACCCTGGCCAACATGGTGATACCCCGTCTCTACTAAAAATACAAAAATTAGCTGGATGTGGTGGCAGGCACCTGTAGTCCCAGCTGCTCGGGAGGCTGAGGCAGGAGAATCGCTTGAACCCAGGAGGCGGAGGTTGCAGTGATCCGAGATTGCGCCGCTGCACTCCAGCCTGGCAACAGAGTGAGACTCCGTCCCAACAAAATAAAACAGTTGGTAGTGCTGTTGTTTGAAGATTAGACAGATGGAAAATTGCTTGAAAATTTTTTAAAAGGCATAAACTTAGGCTTGCATAATGACTGTACCTTATTTTCAATATGCATGTTTTAACTTTTTAAAAGAAAATCTTGTTGACCAGTACTAATACCAGGAGTTCTACTTTTAAAAAATGAATATTTAGGATGATCTAATGTATTAACACCAATTTCATAGTACTAGAAGGTATCAACTTTAATGTGAATATTTATGGGGCCAATAGATTAGTTAAAGGGTCTCTGTTTGAAGTAGTAGAAGATCCTGATTTAGAATCATTTGGTAGTGTTGTATAAAAAGTCAGATATAACCCCTCTCCCCTTCAAATCTGGGCTTTTCCTCATTTTCCCTTTCCCTTCCTTCTAGTTTTCCCCTTCCCCAAAGCTGCTAGAGAGCAAATTATAGTTCCTTTCCAAAGCGTTTACTCATCACTGCGTAACACATAGTATGCTCGTTGATGAATATTCAGTTCTCTTCAGGTGGTTCATGAATTGCCCTTTCCGAAAATCTATATTTGATAATGATCGAGTCAGTAATAAAGATGAAATTAAATATATTTTATTGTTGCCTCAAGTTACAACCATGTGGCAATAGTGTGCCCCCTCTTTCATAATGTTACATTCCTTGCTCTATGGTCTGAATGTTTGTGTTCCCCCAGTTTGTTGAACTCTCAACTCCCAAAGTCATGGTATTAGGAGGTAGGGCTTTGGGAGGTGATTAGGTCATGGAATTGGCATCCTCATGAATGAGATTAGTGCCCTTATGTAAGAGATCCCAGAGCATGATGAGAAGATACTGTCTGTGAACCAGAGAGCCCTCTCTAGACATTGAACCTGCCTTGATCTTAGACTCCCCAGCCTCTAGGACTGTGAGAAATAAATTTCTGTTGTTTATAAGCCACCATTTATGGTATTTTGTTATAGCAACCCAAATGGAGTAAGACGTTTATAATTATAGTACCTTACCTTTTGTCAGCAGTACATCTCCCCTCTGGTTCTGAGTGTCAGGGCTGACAGGGAAGGTAGGGGAGAAGAGAATGAAGAGAAGATTATCCGTGTAATCTCATTTAATCCTCAGACAAGCTTAGATAGATAACATTATTCTTATTTGATGAATACAGAAATGGATTAATTAATTTGCCCAGGGTCACATAGCTAGTGTAGATTGAACATCTGTGATCCAAAATGCTCCAAAATCTGGAATTTTTGAATGATAACAGGATGATCAAAGGAAATGTTCTTTGGAACATTTCAGATTTGAGATTTGGATGCTTGACTGGTGAGTATAATGCAGATATTCCAAAATTTGAAATTGGAAACCCTTCTGGTCCCAAGCATTTTAGATAAGAGATACTCAACCTAGAGTACATTCAGGATTTGAACCAAGACCTAACCGTAGAGTCAGTGTTTTTTCCAATACACTGACTATGCTGGGAATATAGGGTCTGGAATTATCATTAGGGCTAAGCCTGGAATAAATTACAGGACATTCTTTGTCTTCTTCTATCCTGTGCTTCCCCAGTATTCCTATCCAGTTTAAATAGGATTAATGTGAACATCAAAGATCATCTTAACAGGAAAAATAAGAAAGCATTTTTATTTTTTAGGCTGTTGTGGGAAGGCGAAGCTAGAGGAAGGTAGGATGAAAGAAAGGAGAGGTAGCCCTTCTACTTTGTTTTGGGGTGGGTTTGGAGGCAAAGGGAAATTGACTGTCATGTGGGTGGACGTACATGTGAACCTTAAAGAACTTTTAGCTTCAGTCAAAAAAGACTTCAGTAAGCCATCTTCTTGGGTCCAGGCCAGCTACCAGGGAAGTAGTCTACTTGAGGGACTAGAAAAACCAGAAAAGTTTCTAGGAGAGTCATATCAAATTCCAGAAAAAATTAAATGGGAAAAAGCTGCTGGATGAAGGAAAAGATGAAGCTCTATGAACATTGGCATAAGAATTGGGTTCATGCTAGGCGCGGTGGCTCACACCTGTAATCCTAGCTCTTAGGGAGGTAGAGGCGGGAGGATAGCTTGAGCCCAGGAGTTCACGACCTGCCTGGGCAATATAGCGAGACCCCATTTTCCACAGAAAGGGGGGGAAAGACAATAAAAAGTGTAAGAATTGGGTTCATGAGGCCCCCTTTCCTCAAGTGGGGTGATAGGGGATACTCAGTTCAGCAGTTACTTATTGTGTTGCTAAAAAGTGTCAGGCCAATTGCAAGAGACTCTGTACAGCTAAAAGAATTAAGGCCGTGGGAAATTAACAAGATGATAAGGACAGAGTGAGGATGGATAACTAGTATTCAGTGGCACAAGGGTCATAAGGGAGGCAGCAGTTGGAGTGGAGAAAGACTGACCTAGGTTGTATTCTGGCCCATCAGTAGGATGCTTTGTGACCCTGAGCAATTTATCTTATGACTCTGGGACTTTCCTCATCTATAAAATGGACACCTTGGAGGGATATTGTACCTTGCAGGAATATTGCAAAAACAGGAAATGTATGTAAAATGCTTGACAAGTAGACTTTAATAATTTGATTGCTCTTAAGTGCCGTGAGGTGCAGATGAGGAAAAGGAAGAATCTGGTTGGGAAGGTTAAATTGGAAAAGGCTTTATTTTGGGTTGATTGGAGTCTCAGAGAATGGCTAGTATTATGCGAGCGTGTGCAGTAAAGAACAAGCGCCAGTGCCTGATCCTGCTTTCTTCCTAGTGGGAACAAGAGCTAGGCGTCTCTCACCCTTCTGCAGCTGGTCTGGGGCTGATGTCAGAGCCCAGAGAACAGAACTAATTTCAAATAAGCAGCAAGTTCATGAGTCAAGTGGTTAGGCAGAAGATGAGGGCCAAAACCAGGGCAGAAGAATTGGCGCCCAGGTCAGGCATCCAGCTGGCTGGAATCCAAGGGAGTCCTGGGTGGCAGTCTCAGTGGAAGAGCCAGGGAGGACAGGGCAGGAGTGGTCGGATCTGTGAGCTCCTCCAGACTACTTTCCACTTAGTGAATCGGGTAGGAGGCTGCGTATCCTAGGTGAGTTTGAGGTCCCCACAGAGAATGGACCAAGTAATCATTGTCACCAAAGAGGGATCCTTCCTGGTGGTAGGTGCGATGGATAAGTGAGGGGTACCAGCAACCACCTGTCATAGGCTGACGGCCCAGATGATAAGTTCCCCACTGTGAACTTGCTTTTAGTCAGAGAAAAATCAGCTCTGTGAATCTCCTAGGGTCTGCATATTTAACTAATTTGGGATGTTTCCTATTAATGCCTATTTTTCGAAATGCAAAAAAATACAAGTAAAAATTTACCTGTAATGTCAGCATCCAGCTGTAACCACTGTTAATATTCTTGGTGTGTTCCTTACAGACTTTTGTCTATTCCAGTGCATATTGATATACATACTCATGTTCATTTAAATAAAATGGGATTAGACAATGCTTGATGTTTTATGATATATTTTCTCATAAAAATTTAAGCTGTCTTACAAAATTTAATGTGTCAATGCCTGTTTATATTTTATACCATTTTAATGGATGCATAGTACTTCATTGTATGAATTTCCCCACTGTGAAACTTTACTCTTCATCTAATTTTTTGGTGTAAGTTTTTTTACTGAGTAGAGTGTTTACACTAAAACCCTCCCTTCCTCCATCTCTGATAGTGGCTTTCTGTTTTGCAGCATTGCTGGGAGCCTGGTATATTCCTATATCACTTTCACTGAAGAGCAGCTGAGCAAACAGTCAGAGGCTAATAACAAGCTGGACATTAAGGGGAAAGGAGCAGTGTGACCAGAGGATTGCTTCATCTGATACGTAGGCCTAAGTTTTTAATCAACTCAGAACACTGGCAGTTCCTACAGAGACACTGAGGTGTCTTGATTATGGAGGAAATAACCATTCCTTTGCACTTGTACAATCTGAGGATTGATTGCTGCCTTTTAAAATTTTATGAAGAGAGAAACTTATAATTGACTCTATTTTAAATATGTTGTTTGAATTAATTTATATCAGACTGGAAAAGGTACTGGGCTTTTTAATTTATTTTTCTTATATGCCGACAGTGAAACATCAGTGTTTTGAAAGTATTTTATTTCATAATTTGATATCCAGGTGTCCCTGAGAGCTGCATATGTAATGTTTGCCAACTGGAGCTTCATCATTCAAATTGTTGCTGCATCTGGAGGCAGTTTAGCCTTTCCTCTGCTGGAAATGCAGACGAATATGTGAAATTTCTCTTCTTTGAATCTTATTTCTTATGATTGCATTGTCTTCATCATATCATCATTCCATTTGCCAAGGAAAACAACTTTGGCACTATAAAAATATGTGGGGCTTTGAAGTGTATTGCTATCTATGTTGGCTTCCCTGACTTTCATAGGATGAGCAGAGTGCATTCCTTGAAAACATGTTCTTTTTTTGTTGTGTAGAATGGGGATAATGAAGGGGGTGAGAAAGTAGGCCTTTTACTAATTTTTCATCTATTTGACTTATTGATTCAACTAAAATGTTTTAAGTATATGTGCCAGGCATTGTGCTAAATGCTGGGGATACAGAGATGTTTGCAGAGGTAGTTGAAACATCTCACTCCTGCCATAGTGACTCAGGTAAGGTTGAGAATTTAGCTCTGTTAATCTATTCAGAAGATGTCACTAAGAGTAAGTTGTTTCAGCACTCAAAAGCCGCAAATCTGTAAATTGGATTAAGAACACCTGCCCTACCTACCCGGCAATAGTGTGAATCCAAATGCTGCAATGTGAGATGAGGTACAAGTAAAGAGCTGTGTTTTGTAAACCAGTGCAGCTCAGCATTGACTCCCTCTCTAAGTGAAAATTGCAGACAGGCAAGTCTGTTTTCCCTTGCCACCTTCCTTTGGGTTTGGTTGCTCTTTGGATGAATATGATGAGGTCCCACATTTCTGAATTTATTGGTTTGAGGGGAAAGGCTGGTTAGACGTCTTTGTATTGTCAATGGTTGGTTTTTCTCTGGCAGTGTCAGTGTTAGAGCTATCATCTTCCTTCTTAAATGGCATGAGCAATGAGCAAACTTCCCTCCTTTCAACATTCTCACCTACATCATGTGCCCCTTGGCTCACCTACTGAGCTTGCCAACTTCTCTCAAAACCAATGCTGCATTTTGGGAGAGCAGCTGTGAATGGGCACTGCCTAAATTGCCTCTTGGGGTAATCTGGAGGGTGGAGGTGTTAACTCAAACATAACCCTATGACTTGACTCAGAGATATCCATTGACTTTGAGGATTAGTGTGTTTGCTCAGGCCAGTTGTACAGCCAGTGTGCAAGAGATTTGGTACCTTTGCACTAATGCACACACCAGTGTCTATTTCATTGGGTTTGGAATCCACTGGACTCTGTTGACCTAAACAGTTAGGGTTTTGATTTTTTTTGATATGCAAATTTATATTGAGATCATTTTCATATTCCTGTCTTTTGGTTTGTCTTTACTAAAGCTTGGCTGGTGGTGCTGTGTCCCTAGAATTATCCCTGCAACCAACTCCCAAGTTACAAGCTTCATTAAGAGCCTTAGACTCACTTTTTTCTAGCATCTTCTGACCTGAGAAAATTCCACTGGGAGTAAAGGATAGTATCTTGTGTCATATGGGTCTTACTCTCCCTATTTTACCAATGAGAAAACAAAACTCAGAGAAAGATGACTTGCTAATACATCAAACCCATGTCCTTTTTATTGAACTATGCTGCCATTTAATTAACCGCCCTTCCCCTCTGAGGGAGTAAGGAAACAGATCCTGAGTTCACTTGAGCACTTTCAAAAAAGCAAGCAGTTGATTGAATTTGGTGTCAGAGAGGAGCATACTTTGCAAATCAGGAAGAGTGACAGCTTACCCTGTCCTGGAACCCTTATCCCACTTCCAGGCTGACTTTAGTTGATAATGCACTTCTGGCTGTAAATGTTGCCAACACTTCCTGGTTTTGCTTAGGTACAGTGAAAGGGCATAGTGAGAGCTATTTTTAGTGATTCTGTTCTTTCTGTCAGCAACATGAAGGAGGGACGTTTGAATAATTTTTGTTGTAGAATATTTCTTCATGAAAGGCTTTTGGGTGTCTTTAACAGGTGTTGGGCTAGAGCCCCACCAGGAGTTGAACTGCCTCTTGGGGGTCAGGTTCCCTAGGAGATCTGTCACCTCTTCAGGAGTATTTGAGAACATTGTGTAGTTACAGCTTCACTAAATGCACGTGACAGGCTTCTGTGCCTTGGGAGCCCTGGCTTATGCTGAAACTTCTGGCTGACCAGAGCAGTACAGCAACTTTGCCCTGTCTGTGTTCTGCTTCCTGGATGCATCCTTCAGCCACTAACCAGCATTGCAAGATGGAGCAGGGTGAACAAGCTGGAGACTGAATAGTCTTTTGGAGTTTGCGTTTTGATTATTGCAGGCGTGTTACAATATACTGGTGATTTACCTGGTACTGTGGCACCTCCCAGAAAGTCTGGTTTTTGCCCCATGTTTGATATTTACTAGGCAGAAATTCTTTGTCCTGTTAACTGCCTCCTGGGAGAAAAAGAGGCAATACAGAGTTAAATCCTTAATTTGCCCACTGAGACAGATGAGCTGTGGTATTCCAAAAGACAAATTCTATGACTAGTGTCTCCTGTTCAATGTAAGTGAGACCCTCTTTGGCCAATCTGCTTCTAGTCAAGGCTAAATGGATTGGAATAACCCTAGTTGGCCAGGCTACACATTGCCAGCATGTCCCGTTGAGTTTTAATTGCCTCATGTGGCTGTGGACTTTATGAGTCAATCATTTGTAGGCTCCAGTTTGCACCTAGTTTTTTTTTTTAAAAAGTGCATTTACACGCTTTTGGTAGTCCTGTTTTATCAAGAATCCATGGAGGGTTTTGGTCAGTACAGCTGGTGCAGGATCCTCACGGAGAAACAGTGGAGTTTCACATTGAGTTGGTTTGAAATGGCACCCCAGGACTTTGGGCCTGCCTTACTTGATAGCCTCGTTCAGTGAGCAAAGACTTAGTGAGCAGCTCTTGTATGCCAAGTATTTTGCTAAGCTCTGGAAAAAAGATAAACAAGACATGGTTCTTGCTTTCAAGGAGTGTGTAATTCTTTAGCCAGATATGGAAACCTGGACCCTGAGTGGGAGAAAGGAGACAGATGAAAGGAGTCCGTGATTTTGTAACCAAGAGCTGCCTGCATGGTTATGAGTATCACTGATTTTAGGGACGCCCCACAGAGCTAAAGCATTTTTTTAATCCGAGAGGACTTTTGTAACTCATATTAGTTAATCTTCTAGCTCTGAGATAGCAACACAGCTCTTAGAATTCTGTAAGTAGCTTGAGGCCTCCTCCTCTACTGTACATGTTCTTGCTTTCCCAAAATTGTAAGTTTGGTTTTTCCTATGAACAAGACTGTAATTGATTTTTCTCTCCCTGAGGAAAAAAGTTCGGAATAAATGAGACATGGATATGAAACTACTTAGCACAATGCCTGGTACATATTAGGCCCTCAGCAAATGTGGCTACCGTGTCATTATTTCATGGTGAGACTCAAGGCAAAACAAGATTCTTAATTTATGCTCCGTAAATGCTAGAGGCTTGGGCAATACGGTCTGTCCTGAAAAACAGGACTCTGTGTCTCATTGCCTCTAGAATCCTTAGGTAGCAGTTTCTGTTCACTGTCTTTTCTTTTTTAAAAATATCTGCTGGACACAATTACGGCCATTACATGATGCAGGTGATTCTACCTATTTTTTAAAAAGAACAAAATTTCTTTTATATTGTGACAGTACATTTTAATAAAGGAAAATTATTTTCTTCCCCCTACTCCCCCTCCTTTTTTTTAAAAAAAAAAAAAAAAAAGAAAGAAGGTCTTGCTCTGTCGCCAGCCAGGCTGGAGTGTAATGGCGTAATCATAGCAGCTCACCACAGTCTCAAACTCCTAGGCTCAAGTGATCCTCCTGCCTTAGCCTGCTAAGTAGCTACGACTATAGGCATGTGCCATTACGCCTGGCTCGTTTCTTCCTTTTTTTTTTTTTTTCTGGTAAAGACAGGGTCTCACTCTGTTGCCAGACTGGTCTCAAACTCCTGGCCTCAAGTAACCCTTCTGTCTCAGCCTCCCAAAGTGCTGGGATTACAGGTGTGTGCCACATGTCCGGCCAGGAAAATTATTTTCTATCTTAAAGAAACATAGTTACATTTTAGAATGTCAATTCAGTTAAATCTTTCTCAGTTTTTACCTTTAGATGGCTCCTGGAAAGGCCAGCGTTCCTTTTCCCCTCTCTGAATTGAAAGCACTTGACCCCATGCTGCCCCTGCTTCCAGGCCTGTCTCAGTTGTCATATATTGTGAGTCCCTGGCACCATTACTGTTTTCTAAGCCAGTCTTCTAGGTCTTACTTTCAGGATGCTGCTTCATGGCATGAGGATATAGTTTACAGTGTTGTAGTTTTTTTTTTTTTAAAGCTTTGTTCTTTAAAAATACTTTTTAAAAAGAAATCTACTGGTTAGATTTATTGTCTCACAAAAATGTTTTTAGAGATTATTTTTTTCACAAATGTTTTCTTTCTCATGCTGATGATCAACTGATTTTTGTCTACAGGTGTTAGCTTCTCACAGTATTTTTTCATTTTAGAGTCTATTTACCAAATGACCATTTTTAGTGTTAAAAGGTACTGAGGAATTGAGGTATGTAAATCAGGTGACATAAACATGAAAATTATGTGCCTAAATATTTTTGTAATGGTGTAAAATAAATACTTTTTCCTGAAAACAAGTATTAAAATTCCTTTGTAACTGCATACA